GAAATCCCGTCTCTACTAAAAATACACAAATTAGCCAAGCATGGTGGTGCGCACCTGTAATCCCAGCTACTCGGAAGGCTGAGGTGGGAGGATTGATTGAGCGTGGGAGGTAAGAGGCTGCAGTGAGCCAAGATCACACCACTGCACTCCACCCTGGACAACAGAGCAAGACCCTGTCTCAAAACAAACAAACAAACCACCCAAAAAACAAAGCTCGACTTTCCCCCAAACAACTAAATGGTTATAGGCATTTCTGTAGGAAATTTAGACGGGGCTTCCAAACGCTGTTAAAGTTATGTTGAAAATCCAAGAGGCTGAAAGATATCTGACTATAAGAAAGACGAAAAAAAAAAAAAAAGACAAAAATCTACGTGAATAGACGGGAGAGCGCCGAGCGAAATCAGAAGACTAGTTGTATTGTGAGGATCACCTCGGGTAACCAGCACTCGCTGGGTAGCCCTGGTTTACTAACTTCAACTTTCTGGGGCTCCATTTCTGAATTGAGGGGATTAGAAAAAGGCATCTCTAAAGACCCTCCGTTCCCGAGAACCCTCCCGGAGCACCTTCCCTACTCTGGGCAGCTCGCAGACAGACAAGACTGATCGGCCATAGGCGAAGGGAAACCCTGGTCCCCCGGGTCTCGAGCTCCGTCCGCACGTAATCTCACGGTACTGCACTTCAAGTCAGCGTGCAGAAACGCAGCAGTGGGAGCCCGGCGGCGGCCGCCCACCGGCAGGGGACAGGAGAGGCCCGTCCCGCTCTGCCCGGAACCGTAGATAGCTGGGTCTGAACTCCGGCTCCGGGAGGCCTGCAGAGCAGCCCACCCCGTCCCTCGGAGCTCGCCCTGCCCCCGGCCGGCCACTTGCTGCACGCCGATTGGTCGCGAGGAGCGCCCGGCGTCCCGCTGCGCCCAGCCAACGCCCTCTCCCCGCCCCCTCGCGTCCCGCCCCGCCCCCGGCCGGCCACTTGCTGCGCTCCGATTGGTCGCTGCGGTGCACACGGCGCCTCGCCCCGCCTCACCGGCGCTCTATCCTCGCGTCTGCTCCCAGCTCCGGGCTCCCGGGGCTGAGGTGGAGCCGCGGGACGCCGGCAGGGTTGTGGCGCAGCAGTCTCCTTCCTGCGCGCGCGCCTGAAGTCGGCGTGGGCGTTTGAGGAAGCTGGGTGAGTCCTGTCTGTGGGTCTCCGGCGCCAGGAGGTTGATTAGTTTTTGTCTTTCTGTTTGTAGGATACAGCATTTAATGAAAAATTTATGCTTAAGAAGTAAAAATGGCAGGCTTCCTAGATAATTTTCGTTGGCCAGAATGTGAATGTATTGACTGGAGTGAGAGAAGAAATGCTGTGGCATCTGTTGTCGCAGGTATATTGGTAAGTGAGAAAGACTGGTTGGTGACATGTATTAATGTTTCAGTGACTTGGGCTGTGTTTTAAGTTTTTTACAGGCTGGTGGATAATGATTGATGCAGCTGTGGTGTATCCTAAGCCAGAACAGTTGAACCATGCCTTTCACACATGTGGTGTATTTTCCACATTGGCTTTCTTCATGTAAGTATGAAGATAATTCTCTATTCAAGGTGGAAATTCATTTGATGATTTTGTGCCGTTCTAGGATAAATGCTGTATCCAATGCTCAGGTGAGAGGTGATAGCTATGAAAGCGGCTGTTTAGGAAGAACAGGTAAAGATACTTTGAGCTGTTAATGGGTGTTGGAACAAAATCATAAAGCCTCTTCTCTACACAGGTGCTCGAGTTTGGCTTTTCATTGGTTTCATGTTGATGTTTGGGTCACTTATTGCTTCCATGTGGATTCTTTTTGGTGCATATGTTACCCAAAGTAAGTATATATTCTTCTTGTATTTTATAGGAACCGTCTAATCTGTTTTACTTTGTGTATGTAGATACTGATGTTTATCCGGGACTAGCTGTGTTTTTTCAAAATGCACTTATATTTTTTAGGTAAGTTGCCTTATTTTTTAACCACGCCTGTATTTCCTCATGATTTGTTTTCCTATCTTTCTAGCACTCTGATCTACAAATTTGGAAGAACCGAAGAGCTATGGACCTGAGATCACTTCTTAAGTCACATTTTCCTTTTGTTATATTCTGTTTGTAGATAGGTTTTTTATCTCTCAGTACACATTGCCAAATGGAGTAGATTGTACATTAAATGTTTTGTTTCTTTACATTTTTATGTTCTGAGTTTTGAAATAGTTTTATGAAATTTCTTTATTTTTCATTGCATAGACTGTTAATATGTATATAATACAAGACTATATGAATTGGATAATGAGTATCAGTTTTTTATTCCTGAGATTTAGAACTTGATCTACTCCCTGAGCCAGGGTTACATCATCTTGTCATTTTAGAAGTAACCACTCTTGTCTCTCTGGCTGGGCACGGTGGCTCATGCCTGTAATCCCAGCACTTTGGGAGGCCGAGGCGGGCCGATTGCTTGAGGTCAAGTGTTTGAGACCAGCCTGGCCAACATGGCGAAACCCCATCTACTAAAAATACAAAAATTAGCCAGGCATGGTGGTGGGTGCCTGTAATCCCAACTACCTAGGAGGCTGAGGCAGGAGAATCGCTTGAACCCGGGGGGCAGAGGTTGTAGTGAGCTGAGTTTGCGCCACTGCACTCTAGCCTGGGGGAGAAAGTGAAACTCCCTCTCAAAAAAAAGAAGGACCACTCTCAGTATCTGATTTCTGAAGATGTACAAAAAAATATAGCTTCATATATCTAGAATGAGCACTGAGCCATAAAAGGTTTTCAGCAAGTTGTAACTTATTTTGGCCTAAAAATGAGGTTTTTTTGGTAAAGAAAAAATATTTGTTCTTATGTATTGAAGAAGTGTACTTTTATATAATGATTTTTTAAATGCCCAAAGGACTAGTTTGAAAGCTTCTTTTAAAAAGAATTCCTCTAATATGACTTTATGTGAGAAGGGATAATACATGATCAAATAAACTCAGTTTTTTATGGTTACTGTAAAAAGACTGTGTAAGGCAGCTCAGCACCATGCTTCTCGTAAAAGCAGCTTCAAATATCCACTGGGGTTATCTTTTGACAACTTGCCATTATCTGATGTTACACAATTCAATAGCAAGCAAGTTTGAGACAATCGCAGTTTAAAAGCATGAACCATTTAACAAAAAGTGGAATAATTAAAGATAAAGCACTTCTTCCCAAAGGGAATTATCACCTAGTGAAAAATTATGCATTTCATCTACTCAGTTACCGACTGCAAGTCTCTCCTCGCTCTAGCTCTCAAGCTTTGGGTGAATATTCCTGTGAAATATATCTTCAACTTGAAAGTTCATACTCCAATCAAAAACTCCTTTTACTGAGTTTGCAGTACTGTATTTGCACTGTTTGTATTCCTCTGGGCCCTTATTGCTACTTTTGCTTTCCTTTGTTACACAGATTTTGTGTTGCACTTTTTCTCCAGAGGGGTGTTGTAGAGCCTTGGTTGTATGAATAATACCAGTGGTAGTGTCCACGGCTCTAATGTAAGCCCATTTGGCATCACTCCTCTCCTCTCTCTTGAGAGGATTTCTTGTGCACAGAGTATGAAGCAGTTGTGGAGCGCTGTGCCTTTGTCAAGATACCATCTTGTTTGATGACTTCTTTCTTTGCTGTTTTTTCTTCAAAATGTTAGTAAGCTCTGTCATGCTTCTAGCAAATTGTAAGACTAATTATTTGTTTCCACCTCATAACCTGTTGCAATAAATATTACTTCTCATACAGTTTAATATTGTTGTTTGTTGGAGAAAATGAACCATAAAAATTGATTTGCTGTTCAGTTTTCAATTATTCAAGTATACCCAATTAAAGATGCAGTTATGTTTATAAAATAAGAAGAAATAGACTTGTAAAATGCTTATGTGAGGGTTATTGAAGGTTTCCCTGAAGACTGACTGGAAATGGTGGCTGTTTTTTTCTATTTCTGACTCTGCCATGAATTTTTTTTTTTTTTTTTAAAGACAATATCTCACTCTGTTGCCTAGGCTGGAGTGCAGTGGTGCAACCACAGCTCACTGCACCTTCAAATGCTGGAGCTCAGGCAATCCTCTTACCTCCGCTTTCCAAGCAGCTGGGACCACAGGTACGTGTCATTATGTCTGGTTAATTAAAAAAGGCTGAAACTCTTTCCTGTTCTCCTGCTATAGATGTATCCTCCACTCCTCGCTGGCCACCATCCTGCTGCCCAACAGAAGAAGCTCTTCTGTCTCCGATTTCCTGAACGGTCTAAGGTAAGTCTTTACAACTCCTATCTACAACTTCTTCTAGCAGCTCCGATGGCTTGATCTCTTCCAGGGAGCCAGTGGGCTAGGCCCATGCTTTGGTTCAAAGCGTTTGGAGAACATCTTCTTGCTCCTTTTCCGGAAACGAGATAATGGACACAGAGTCCCAGACGTCATCCTTTGGTGAGCTGTCCTTGTCCAAGGCCTCTAAGATGAACCAGTATTTAATCAGGCCTCTATATTTCAGGACCAGGAAGAAACAGGCTCCTGCCAGCACCGACAGCAACGAAAATGTTCCCACGGAGATCAGGATGACTTGCTGAAGCTCAGTGGAGGCTAAAAAGAGGACACGAAAGTGAACAGAATGATCTTCCTACGCACAACACAAACATCAGTTAATGTTCCATCCATGCTGCTTAAAGAGCATTCCTGTCCTAGTAAAATGGGCAAGTCCCTCTACCCCCCACCCTCACCTGGTATGCTTACATTAATAGCTAAAGTCAATCCTGTAATGAAATAAAGCAAGTGGTAGCTGTCTGGTAGCCTCCACTACTGCAAATCTCAGCACAAGCTCATTATTCCTGCAGTTCAGCACT